CGGACACAAGGCGAATGCGTGGCTCCTCGGCCATTCCGTTCATCTCCCCTTTGCGCTGCCCGTTCGTCCCCCGCTCAGCCTCAAGCTCTTCCCGGCCCTCCCAGCTCCCTGTTTCTAGGCCACTCCCGGGACCCCACGAAGTCCCCTCAGGCCCCCAGGCGGACCCTGGCCTCCCGCGCCCGCTCTCTCTGCCTCCTACGCCTCTCGCCTAGCTTGGCTCTGGAGGCTGCTAGAAACAGGACATCTCGCCCCGTCAATAAGAGGACCAAGTGTAAATTCGGAGCCATTGAGGATCGGGGTGGGATCGGATTTGGAGCCCTTTCTGCCGAGGTTCTTGGGCGCCAGGGCCCCGGGATTGGCTGCTCCTCGGTCCCCTTCCTCGTGCGTTCTTCAATCTCTCCTTGGCACCCAGTCCTCGGCCTTCTCTCCGCCCTGTCCCTTTCCCTCCTCGCGCTCCAAAATGCCCGGAGCCTGGAGGCGAGGCGGGGCCCGCAGTGGGGCGCGAGCTGCCCCTGCCCCATTCCGCCCCCTGCCGGCGGGGCCCGCGCGTCCCGGGGCGCTGGTGACGCAATTCGGTGCAACTGGGAGCGGCGGCGGATGCTTCCGTGGCCCCCAGCAGGGGTCCCGGGGCCGTGAACACTGAGAACGTGCCGCGAGGGGGAGGCCCGGGCACCGGGATGTGGGCGAGGGGTCGCCGCCGAGACCCTTCCGGGCTGTCAAGCTCTCCGCCCGCCTCCGCCCCGGCGGACACACCTCTCCTTCCCGGTCCCGCTCCCTCTCTGCAGCCTCCCTCTCCCAGGCTCGCCGATCCCTCCCCCTGCACCTCCCCGGCGCCCTCCCCTCCGCGTCCCCCACCCGCGCCCTTTCCTCCTCCCCCCGCCGCCCAGGCCCGGGGCCTCCGGTAGGCCCGGCTGCGCCAATCCGCGCCGCGGCCCGCCCCCTGACGCCGAGCTGGGCCCGGCGAGGCCCCGCCCGCTGACGTCCGGGATTTGCATGAGTTCTTGTGCAGCCGCGGCCCGGGCTCAGTTGTCTGAGCGAGCGCGAGCCGGGAGCCGGGGCGGGCGCGGGCAGCGGCGGGCCGGCCGGGCTGTGCGGGGCGAGCGGCGGCGGCGGCGGGGGCGCTTCGGCCGGGGCGGCAGCTGGGCGCCGGCGGGAGCTAGCAGCGTCTGCAGCCGCGCCGGCCGCCAGCGCCCCGGCGCGCTCCGGCTCGGCCATGGAGCTGCCAGCTGTTGGCGAGCACGTCTTCGCGGTGGAGAGCATCGAGAAGAAGCGGATCCGCAAGGTAGGGCGGCGCGGGGGCGGCGAGCGGCGGCCGAAGCTGATGGAGTGCTGTCTCTTCCCCCCAGGGCAGAGTGGAGTATCTGGTGAAATGGAGAGGCTGGTCGCCCAAGTAAGTCGCGGCGGAGGGCGGGGGCCCGGGGGACACCGTGTCCCCCTCCCTTTTCCCTTGCAAGATATAACACGTGGGAACCGGAGGAGAACATCCTGGACCCCAGGCTGCTGATCGCCTTCCAGAACAGGTGAGCGTCCCCCACGCAGCCACCGCCTGCCAAACAGCACTGCCCTCTGTTCCCTCCCACCCAGGGAACGGCAGGAGCAGCTGATGGGATATCGGAAGAGAGGGCCGAAGCCCAAACCGCTAGTGGTGCAGGTGAATACACACGGCCGCCCCTGGGCACCCCCCCCTCCTCTCACCCCTGCACCCGTTCCCTCAGGTGCCTACCTTTGCCCGTCGTTCCAATGTCCTGACCGGCCTCCAGGACTCCTCCACTGACAACCGTGCCAAGCTGGATTTGGGCGCGCAGGGGAAGGGCCAGGGGCATCAGTACGAGCTCAACAGCAAGAAGCACCACCAGTACCAGCCGCACAGCAAGGAGCGGGCGGGCAAGCCCCCGCCGCCGGGCAAGAGCGGCAAGTACTACTACCAGCTCAACAGCAAGAAGCACCACCCCTACCAGCCCGACCCCAAAATGTACGACCTGCAGTACCAGGGCGGCCACAAGGAGGCGCCCAGCCCCACCTGCCCGGACCTGGGGGCCAAGAGCCACCCGCCCGACAAGTGGGCGCAAGGTGCGGGGGCCAAAGGCTACCTGGGGGCGGTGAAGCCCCTGGCCGGTGCGGCGGGTGCTCCAGGCAAAGGCTCCGAGAAGGGCCCCCCCAACGGAATGATGCCGGCCCCCAAAGAGGCTGTGACGGGCAACGGGATTGGGGGCAAGATGAAGATAGTCAAGAACAAGAACAAGAACGGACGCATCGTGATCGTGATGAGCAAATACATGGAGAACGGCATGCAGGCGGTGAAGATCAAGTCCGGCGAGGTGGCAGAGGGGGAGGCTCGCTCCCCCAGCCACAAGAAGCGGGCAGCCGACGAGCGCCACCCTCCTGCCGACAGGACTTTTAAAAAGGCGGCGGGCGCAGAGGAGAAGAAGGTGGAGGCGCCGCCCAAGAGGAGGGAGGAGGAGGTGTCCGGGGTTAGCGATCCGCAGCCCCAGGATGCCGGCTCCCGCAAGCTGTCCCCGACCAAGGAGGCCTTTGGAGAGCAGCCCCTGCAGCTCACCACCAAGCCCGACCTGCTTGCCTGGGACCCGGCCCGGAACACGCACCCGCCCTCACACCACCCGCACCCGCACCCCCATCACCACCACCACCACCACCACCACCACCACCACGCCGTCGGCCTGAATCTCTCCCACGTGCGCAAGCGCTGCCTCTCCGAGACCCACGGCGAGCGCGAGCCCTGCAAGAAGCGGCTGACTGCGCGCAGCATCAGCACCCCCACCTGCCTGGGGGGCAGCCCAGCCGCTGAGCGCCCGGCCGACCTGCCACCAGCCGCCGCCCTCCCGCAGCCCGAGGTCATCCTGCTAGACTCAGACCTGGATGAACCCATAGACTTGCGCTGCGTCAAGACGCGCAGCGAGGCCGGGGAGCCGCCCAGCTCCCTCCAGGTGAAGCCCGAGACACCGGCGTCGGCGGCGGTGGCGGTGGCGGCGGCAGCGGCACCCACCACGACGGCGGAGAAGCCTCCAGCCGAGGCCCAGGACGAACCTGCAGAGTCGCTGAGCGAGTTCAAGCCCTTCTTTGGGAATATAATTATCACCGACGTCACCGCGAACTGCCTCACCGTTACTTTCAAGGAGTACGTGACGGTGTAGCCGGAGGGCGTCGGAAGGGGAAGCGCCATTCCCGCGGGGGGGCGGGGAGCTGAGCACCTGGGGCCTCGGGGCGGGCTCCCCTCTCGCCAACCCGCCAACCGCGAGAGACCCAGGCTGGCCCCCAGGGTGAGGACGCCCGGAGCGGAGGTAACCATGTTCCCCCTGCGGCGGCTGTCAGACCTGGGCGGAGGCCCCTTCCACGCGGTGCCGGCGGGGCTCGCCCTCTCCTGCCCTTCCCCGCTGGAGATGGACCCCCGGAACGGACAGGGCAGCTCTGCGCCCGGCCTCAGAGTTCTAGTATTATATTTTAACCGTGCTAACTTGTCAAGTGCTGACTCTACTCCCGTTTGTACGTGGTGTTATTATTGAAATGTATTGTTTGAGCTCAAAAGGCCCGACCACCCCCCTTCGGGCTGCTATATATATATTTATTTGTAGGTATTTATATATTGAAATATAAAAACCTAGATTTATGGAGTTTCCTCTAGATCATGTTATATTCTATATCAGACAAACTATTTTCTTTTGACCTTTCTTCCCCTCCATCCAGTATTTCGGTTGATTTCATTTTCTCCCCTCTCTTCCCCTTCCACGAACTGCAATACCAGTAACCTTGGTATATATTTTTTGATACTGTACACATGGATGTCTTGTTTCTATGTGCAAAAAAAAAAAAAAAAAAAAGTTTGTTAAAAGGCTACACGAGCTCTCTAGAAACTGCTGCTACTAGAAATGTCTAAACTATAAGCTTCCAACTATTACCTGCTTGAATGTAAATATTAAATGGAGATGTTGAAGGTGCATTTTCGCTGTTTGAGATGAGCGGACCCCTCTC